ATTCTGTTAATGCTCTAAAGAAAATTCTGAACATGCTATCACCATTTTCAAAATCGTTCAATAATAGTTCATTGGTTTTCCTGTAAGTTGGGGTAAAGAACATATCTTTGAACTACCCGACAAGGTCCCACCCATGCTGGCCTCCCTGAACACACTTGGTCCTTCCTGATTCTCTCTTTGCATACCAGCCACATTTATTATTTGTTGTTTCTTCAATGATCAAGGCTTTCTGATAATCTAGGTCTTCCCACCATGAAGACCTGTTGGATGCAAATGTCCACAGGCACTGCTTTGTTAAAAATAAAGGCTCTTGAGAGACCCACCCCAGAATTACTGAAACAGAATCTGCGTTTTGACAACATCACTAGGAAAATCATAGGCATTATAGTTTGAGAAGCACAGACCTAGGACACCTCCCACTGCAAGCCACTCCCTGGCTTTGTTTTACATTTGCTTTTTGTCTTCTTCCTAGTAAAATTTCCCATTGGATTTTAGCTTATAATGGGGGATCTAAATATATGTCTAAAATTTGCATGTCTGAAATTTGCATGGGAAGGACAATTGTATTTGAGGTTGCTCCCAAAGAGGATCTAGAACTTTGGCTTTATTAAAATTATGTTTTGGTTACTTCAAATAAGACTATACTAATTAAAGCACTAACAGTAAATTTTACATATAAACTAAAGTTTGAACAAATATGCCAGAAGTGTCATCCATGGTGGTAAATAGTAACATAAAGTGTTATTTCAATTGTTAAAACTAGAAGTGTCTACCATGAAATGATGTTTGTGATTCCAGAAGTTTGTAATGCCCTTGGGGACAACCTGAACTTACACTTGTGCAAATGCACAATGCCCATTAGAACAGCTTCAATTTGTCCTACAGGGAGTCCTCTGACACTGTTATGAGAATTTCAGTTTTTCATTCCTTTCTCTTCTGGCAAAAGACCCTAGTGGCACAACTGGGTCATTTATGTGCTCAAAGCATATTTAATAAACAACATTTTTCTATGCTTGGAAAAAGAAACCTTCAAAAAGAATGAATATGCCATGAATGGCTACCTGTATTATTGACATTGCTGTGCTACTGTATGTATTTTTGTTTAGAAAGCACAACGTGTTTAAAGGATATCCACAATTTCCTTCAATATATGGGTAAGGAAGAAATAACTTCTCTAATTTTTATTTGTTCCCTTTCATTTGTTGCATTTTATTTTAGAGGGCATGCTGTGAGGACATGGAAGAGGAAAATGCAACATTGCTGACAGAGTTTGTTCTCACAGGATTTTTATATCAACCACAGTGGAAAATACCCCTGTTCCTGGCATTCTTGGTAATATATCTCATCACCATCATGGGGAATCTTGGTCTGATTGCTGTCATCTGGAAAGACCCTCACCTTCATATCCCAATGTACTTACTCCTTGGGAATTTAGCTTTTGTGGATGCTTGGATATCATCCACAGTGACCCCAAAGATGCTGAATAACTTCTTAGCTAAGAGTAAGATGATATCTCTCTCTGAATGCAAGATACAGTTTTTTTCGTTTGCAATCAGTGTAACCACGGAATGTTTTCTCTTGGCAACGATGGCATATGATCGCTATGTAGCCATATGCAAACCTTTACTTTATCCAGCCATTATGACCAATGGACTGTGCATCCGGCTATTAATCTTGTCATATGTAGGTGGTATTCTTCATGCTTTAATCCATGAAGGATTTTTATTCAGACTAACCTTCTGTAACTCCAACATAGTACATCACATTTACTGTGACACTATCCCATTGTCTAAGATTTCTTGTACTGATTCTTCTATTAATTTTCTAATGGTTTTTATTTTCTCAGGTTCAATTCAGGTATTCAGCATTGTGACTATTCTTGTATCTTATACATTTGTTCTCTTCGCAATCTTAAAAAAGAAATCTGATAAAGGTGTAAGGAAAGCCTTTTCCACCTGTGGAGCCCATCTCTTCTCTGTCTCTTTATACTATGGACCCCTTCTCTTCATTTATGTGGGCCCTGCATCTCCGCAAGCAGATGATCAAGATATGGTGGAGCCTCTATTCTACACTGTCATCATTCCTTTGTTAAATCCTATCATCTACAGTCTGAGAAATAAGCAAGTCACAGTTTCATTCACAAAAATGTTAAAAAAACATGTTAAGGTTTCATACTAATATCCTTTCTCTAATTACAAAAATAGTCACAAAATTATGCAAGTTAGAGGTACCTATGTTGTTTCCAGTGTTCAAACATTTTTGCAAGTACAACTGTTCTAGCACTTTAGTGAGCTAATGTTTTAGTACCTAATAAACTAATCGCAATATGTCTATATGTTATTCAAAAGCATTCAAGAAATTTTCATACTGTTCATAATAGAATAATGACTGTAGAAATCAAATAAAACTATTTAACAGTTGTATATGTTATTCAATGTGCATTTATAAATGCATTAATTGCTAAAATAGCCTAGTTTATCATATAAGGACTTGAGTATGATGGTTTTGATACTAATACTACTGAATTACCTGCGATATCCATCATATACCATAACTGAGGCAGATTTGTTTTTGAGTGAACAGAGGTAAGTCCCAATGATTCTGCTAACCATCAAGGTCTTCCATTTCATTATATTAGGAAAGGGTGAATTCTGTTTCTTGAAGGAAGTCAACTCGCAGGTCAGACAGAAATGGAAATGCAATGAGAAAAATAAAAATAGAAGGAATGAACAGTGAAGGCACTGCCATAGTGTAAGAGCATGCTCTTAACTCTATGTGCTCGTATGAGTAAGAAGAGGCAAGCTGCCTCTCACTTTCTAGGATGGCTTCTAAGGCCCTTCCCAGCTATGATTATATGATTTTAGACAACCTGGAAGCCTTCCCTAATTCAGGAAATTAAAAGATTAAATAGAATAACTGCATTTGGAGTAGACATAGAGAAGAAATAAGTATCATAAAAGAAAGAAAGTGGTCTTAATGTTTTTATGATGAAGCTACCAAGATGTGTAAAAATCAATAATATTGCAAGGTTGTTGGAATGTGTTGTTATCAACAAGAAGTTTTAAATGCCTGTCATGTAAGTTCAAATAATGTTAACATGATACGACATCATGGTGCCCAGCAAGAGGAAGCAAAAACAAAAAAATGAGGTAAGATTTTGGAGATTTTTTGCCTCGGAAAGTCATTGATTGTTAACCTTCTTAACACTTCTTGTACTTCAAGTATGTTAATCATCTTTCTACCAGTCCACCCTCTCCTTCATCTTTCAATACTGAAATTCCTTTCACATTCTCACTGATACTATTGAGGTCCCTAGCATAAAAACTACTCACATGTAGTTTTGCAAACCTCTAGTTACTTATTTCCTCCATCCTTCTAACAGTCACTCACTTCCCCAAAATGGCTGTTAGATTGTTTTTTCAAATGGAACTCTAACTAATTATATCCCTCTTCAATTCCTTTTGTTAGATTGTCATTGCTACCAGATTATATGCATGTATGTTTTAGGTATCTTATATCTATATGTATACATATGCATATGTTTAGTTTTTCATATGTATACATAGTGATACAAGATATATATTAGTACTTATATAGTTAAAATACAAATGTAGCAGCATTAGAATTTAGAGTTTATCTGAGGAGACTCGATTTATTTTGCAACACCAGATTGCATGTGGTATGGGGATTTCCTGAAGGTGCAAGAGAGGAGATAAAGGCTTTTACAGGGCAAATGTGAAAGTATGGCAAAAGTAAAGATTGTATTGGTTAAAGTGGAGCAGTAGTGTTATTTTGATCATTCCAGTGGAAAATTCCTAGTTAGAAATTAGCTGGGGTTTTTGGTTGGTTAAAGTTAACTTTTGTTTTACCATTTACAATGAGTTGGATTCCTGTTTGCTTAGGTACAAACCCACTTTGCTGGACCCACGTCAGCCTGATATACTTTTATTTAATTATTTTAACTCATTATGGTCAGCCTCTCATTATGGGATATTGACTAAAACTCAGGCATACTTGCACTCTCTGTGGCCAGCACAGCTGGTTTGTCTTTGTCTCAGCATGGAACTCATAAGTTACAATGTCTGGTCTCTTACAGAAGTGTTTCTTTTATGGACACTTCGTTTTTGTTATTCTAATCATAGTGAGAAAATCTGGCACAGTGTAGTGGCTACAAACTTGTATTTAAAACTCTTGAGAGAATACAACACACCAAGAAGATGACAATGACTATCACAAACATAGTACCAAGGGACTGGGGTATGCTCCATAGCCAAAGTACGTATGAACAAAACCAACTGAAATAAACCAAATGAAAATAATAAAAGGTTAATGGTTAAAACTACCTATAAGCTTAGCATGTGAGCCAGAGGGCAGTTAGTTGAGAAGACTTTTAGATTTAAGCTCAAAGCATCTTTAGATGATGAAATAAAATGGCAGTTGCAGTCTGATAATTTTTCTGTTTTTTAGTCTGAATGTCTTTTGTCATGTCATTGAATGTTTGGTGAACTTCCTGAGTGGGACACTAAGCATCATGCATGAAGATTATCCTCTGACATTTATATCAAGTTGTCCAGCCCTAGCTTGTAGCGCTTCAGGAATAGGACAGTTTCTAAGTAGATAATAAAACATCAAAGACAATGGACAGAACTGGAATTTAATTATGGGTGCGCTATATTTTTCTACTGAAACATGATTTTTCCCTCCATAATCAGGCCATTTCTTTCAAATGTAATTATAGTAAGACTAATTTATTTACCAACTAGATCTACCCTCATTAAGCTTCAAGTGAGTATTTACATAAGTGCAAGTTGGAATAGGAATTGATCATCTCTTTTTAAGAAGGCCTCATTACGACCTTTACTAAATAATCTCCGATTAGACTTTAAAGTTTCTTCAAGCTATAAAGTCACACCAACAACATACCATTAGTTTCACCTGCAACACTGATACATTTAGGTAAACTCCCCTGTACTCAAAAAGGTCCTAAAAGTATATTTCAGTTCCTGGGCCTTCCAGAGAGTAAGGTCTTTCTTCCTCTTTACCAATATGGCTAGAAAGCTTGTGAGCAGCTATCAGCCCAGATTTTCTAAAGGAACTGGCTGTAGTTATTTTTCTGATACCTGCAAATCTCATATTAAAATTTGATTCCAAATTCTGGAGGTGTCGAAGATGGGAGGTGTTTGGGTCATGGGGGTCGATCTCTCATGAATGCCTTGGTGCCATCATCATAGTAATAAGCATGTTCTTACTGTCTTAGTTCCCATGAGGGCTGGTTGATAAAAGAGCCCAGCACTCCACTCTCTCTCTTTCCTTTCCTCTCTCACCACGTGATCACCACACTTGCCAGCTCCACTTCGCCTGCTGTCATGAGTGAAGTAGGCTGAAGCTGTCATCAGAAGTGGACATTTAAGCCTTGTTTTCTGTATAGCCTGCAGAATTGTTCTCCAAACAAACACCTTTTACTTATAAATTACCCAGCCTCAAGAATTTCTTTATTGCAACACTAAATGGAATGAGGCAGGGCTTAATTGGATGCATAAAGTCAATTCTTAGTTTCTTAAAATTCTCCAGTCATATCTAATTTTATGCACATTCTCCAATGTGACATTCCAGTCACAGTAGTGGTAATATAACCATAATTATGTTATATTGTAATAACAGATTCTGATTAAAATTTTGCAAATACCTATATTGCAATCAAAATAAAAATGCTCAATGATGATTTCTGAATTCTGGAGAGGTCAGCTAAGGAGAAGAAGGTAAACGTATTAATTCTGTTTACAAAAGGTATACTTGGCCAGATTGTTTGCAAAGTTTCTTTAATTCTGGTCTCGTGTTGTGTTTCTAACGTTATCAGAAATCTTTACTTGTCAGAGCCTTTTCCGCAAATCTGTTGAGATTAGACAGATACTTTGCATACAGGGATGTTTCCTTTATGTTATTTAGTGGTATTTATTACCACACATTAACTAGAATTCTAAACTCTTAGTAACTTTCTTTTCTGGGATAGAAGCGATTGACAAATATACATCACACCGGCATTTTACAGATTGGCAAATCTACGAATATACAATTTCATAATTCCTAGAAGTATGTGCTTTCCCATTATATAATTTTTCAGTGTGCCACAGGACATGTTGAACACAAATATGAACACAAAAGTGAACCCAAATATCTTTGTTTCTTCTGTAATAAGAAGTCCAAAATAGAGAAGTGTATGTTCAGCAATTAGTCTTTTAAAAAAATGTTGTTTGGAAATAATCCAGATATTCAATGACTATTGATAATTTAATCAACTGTGTGAAACTCTAAGGGTTTAATTTACCACAGAGAAGTGGGAAGGTATTTTTAAGTAGACTTCTTATTAAACATAATTATGGTTTAAAAGTTCATTTATAAACGTATATTGTACTTACATCTATTTAATTCACTTATTCTGAATTGTTTGGTTTACTCATGAAAATTTCATAAGACATTAGACACAGCCAGTCATCGTTTCAAATTACTTTCTTGTTAACTACATTTACAGCACGTTTATGTCAGTGTAGCAGGACGAGCCGTGGGCAAAACCCCTCAGACACCGAGATAGTGAAGGGAGTGGCTTTAATCAGATGGGAGCATCGATAGGCTAGCGTCTTAAAATCCGAGCTCGTCAGGTGCTCAACTTCTGTCCCTTTTAAGGGCTCACAACTCTAAGGGGGTCCGCGTGAGAGGGTCGTGATCGATTGAGCAAGCCAGGGGGTACGTGACAGGGGCTGCGAGCACCGGTGGTCAGAGTGAAACAGAACAGAACGGGAGGTTTCACAATGTCCTACCATACGATGTCTGGAATCTATAGATAACAACAGTTGCTAGGTGAGGGGTCGAATTTTAACAACCAGGCTTAGGTCAGGCAGGCCCAGGCCTGGTTTCGGGTCTGGTTCCTAGACGCCAGGCTACCTGCCTTTAGTTTCACTTCTCTTTCCTTTTCTGAGTATAAAACAATATAAAACAATATGAGAGGGTCTCTCTCTTCCCTCATCAGTCAGTCATCATAAAAGCAAAAATCTAAAAGTCAAATATGTGTTTTTTTGTTTTATTGCCGTGCCTGATATATATGAAGTAAATGCCATTATATTT